TGGCCTCATAGAGCCCAAACCTGAAAATCTTTGTGGACTGGAGCAATGGTTGTGGCCTCAGTACCAGACAAAACCCTGACCAGAGAGTTTTTTGCTTATTTGTTTTTGATTGTTGTTTTTTGCTATAGGAAAACATGAGTCCTTTGGAATTACCTAGCTAAAAGGAGTACAGTGGAGACTGAGACTGAATTTCCCGGCCGGGCAGGGGCTCACGCCTGTAATCCTAGCACTTTTGGAGGCTGAGGTGGGCGGGTCGCTTGAGTTCAGGAGTTCGAAACCAGCCTGGGCAACATGGCAAAACCACGCCTCTACAAAAAAATGCGAAAATTAGTCGGGCGTGGTGGTGTTCGCCTGTAGTCCTAGCTACTCTGGAGGCTGAGGCGGGAGGATCGCCTGAGCCCAGGAGTTCGAGGCTGCAGAGAGCCGTGATCGTGCCACTGCACTCCAGCCTGGGTAACAGAGACCAGTTTAAAAAATAGAAAAAGACTGAATTTCCCATCAGCCTGGAAGATTGGGGCTTGATTTTTGCTTGATTTAAAGGCAATAAATAAATGAGATATTTTGTGCTGCTTATTTTAAGCTCTTACGCTTCTCGCTTTATATTCTGGGGTACCTGCATTTTTAGTGGTGTAATTTATTTGTCTAGATCTGTTTGCCTCTTAACCTGTAAGCTCCCGGAAGGGTCGGGATATCATGGATGTTCCAGCACATACGCTCATTGAAGTGTGCAGGTTGACTGGGGTTGGGGGAGGTCTCTTCTTGAGAGCGGTGGTCTCAGGATAGAAACTGGAAGGGGGCGCTTTTGAGATGTTAGGATTTCGGGGAGACAAGCTGTGACTCGGGAGTAGGGAAAAGCGGATTTTCTAGACGAAAGGTTAGGAAGAATCTGGGAATGGGCCGACTGGGGCACCAAGAGGGTCCCTGGCAAGCCCCGCCCTGGCCGGGGGACCGGCGCGGAGTGACGCAGCGCGGTTTGGCCGCTGTGGGGCGCCGTAGCCCGCGCCGTTGTCAGGGGAACGGGCCCAGCGCCGGACGAGGCCCAGCCAGTCTGGGTCTGGCCTGGCCGCCCCTCCAGCCTGCTGGAGCCGGAGCCGGAGCCGGAGCCGGAGCCGGAGCCGGAGCCAGAGCCAGAGCTCGAGGACTCACCGGCCCAGTCTCCGTCCGGGATGGGGCCCCGCTCCCGGGCGCGTTGCCGCCCAGTCCCGGGGACCGTCCCTACCGCGAGGGTCTGAGGCGCGGCTGCCCCGGGGAGGGTGGAAGGCCAGGCGTGGGGCCCGAACCTCTGGCTGACTTTGGCAGGGCCCATCTGGCACGGCCTCCGCGGCGCGCAGGTGAGGAGTCCCCGCCCGGTTTCTCACCTCGGCACTGCCCTGGTATCTGTTCGTGTCCGTCCAGGTCCCAGAAGAGAAGCCCCTGAGGGCAGGCACCCGGTCTCATCTGTGTTTACATCCTAAGTGCGCAGGCTGGGCTCCGATAAGTGCTGACTGGCCAAGGTCAGAGGGTGCCAGCTGGCTACGTCGTTGGAGAACAGAGCCACATGTCTTTCAATCTGGTCTCCTAGAGAAGTGCTGAGAGGGGAGCAACAGCCAGAGAAGTCCCGGGGTCTGGTGACAGTGCTTGGTCCCATCCATGGGCCTGGGAGCCCCATCTTGGATTCTCTCCGACCTCCCAGCCCTTTTAATCAAAATCTTTTGGGCCGAAGGAATTTGTAGCCACCAACTCTGCAGGAGAAAATGTCGTCAGTGAAGAGTGGGCTGGCCTGGGCATGCCTCTGGGCCAGCCTGGGCGTCTATACCAGAATGCTGCCTCTGCTGAGGGAGGTCTGCCTGGCAGCACCATCCCCACATCCACAGCCTCAGACAAGTGCTCCCTTCCTGGGCCTGATTTGGAGTATCGGGGGTATCCTGATTTGGAGTATCAGGGGGTATCCGATTTGGAGTATCAGGGAGTATCCTGATTTGGAGTATCAGGGGGTATCCTGATTTGGAGTATCAGGGGGTATCCTGATTTGGAGTATCAGCGGGTATCCTGATTTGGAGTATCAGGGGGTATCCTGATTTGGAGTCAGAGCCATCCCCAAGGCTGTAAGTGGCGGGCGCCTGGCTGCAGATGGTGACTCCTCCTGCCTCAGGAGTCAGGGATACAGCAGCTCTGGGGGTGCCTGTGGCCACTGCCAGGCAGTGGGGCCAGATCAGCTGCATGCGTCTGTTTTGCTCTTTGGAAACTCCTGCAAGGTGTAGGGTTGTTCAGGTTTGGGGATGGCAAAAGGAGAGCCAGAATTTAGGAATCCAAATTAATGGATTCCTTTCAAAGTAATTGCCCTGGTGATGGTGTCACTGGGGAGCTGATGTGCAAGCCACAGAGATTGGCCCCAGAGCAGAACCATCCAACCCAATCATATTCACAGGGCTTGACCTGATGACCTTTGACAATTCCACAATACAAGGACAAAGATTTGCTATCTTTGGGGACATGCAAAAGAAAGTGAGGGCTGGGATAGTGGGTCATGCATGTAATCTCAGTGCTTTGGGAGGATAAAGTGGGAAGATCGCTTGAGCCCAGGAGTTGGAGACCAGCCTGGGCAACATAGTGGGACTGTCTCTGCAAAAATAAAAAATAAATAGCTAGGCATGGCAACACGCCGCTGTATTTCTAGCTACTCAGGAGGCTGAGGCAGGAGGATCACTTGAGCCCAGGAGATTGAAGCTTCAGTGAGCTATCATTGCGCCACGGCACTCCAGCCTGGGTGACAGCGCAAGACCCTGTTTCAAAAACAAAAAACAAAACAAAACAAAGCAAGGCCGGGCACGGTGGCTCACGCCTCTAATCCCAGCACTTTGGGAGGCCAAGGCTGGCGGATCTCTTGAGTCTGGAGTCCAGGAGTTGGAGACCACCCTGGGCAACATAGTGGGACCCTGTCTTTACAAAAAAATAAAATAAAGTAGCCAGGTGTGGTGGTGCGTGCCTGTACTTCCAGCTACTCTGGAGGCTGAGGTGGGAGGATCACTTGAGCCCAGGAGGTCAAGGTTACAGTGAGCTGTGATGGTGCCACTGCACTCCAGCCTGGGCAACAGAGCAAGATCCTGTCTCAGAAGAAAAAAAAAAACCCTAAACCCAAAACCCAAATACCACCAGTTGAATCCCTGGGGGAAAACTAAGTCCTCCATTTAGCTTTGAGATGGGACAACTCAGAGGTCACTTCAAATAATGCTTGGCTTGGCCTGCAGGAGGCTCTGAGCCTCAGGTGGGCTGAAGGGCAGGGTGGCTAGGAGTGAGTGTCTGGCAGTCAGGGTGGTAGCCAGCCGGCAGAGGGAGATGGGCTGCGGGAGGCATGGGTTCACGACCCTGCAGAAAGAGGGCAGGGCTGGATGGATGGAAGGCAGGAGAAAGCAGGCCAGATGGCTTAGGGTGGACCAGGATTCCACACCATTTACTGTGCCCACGTTTCCTTTTATTTCAGCTGTTTTCAAGTCAGCAAACATTTACTGAGGATCTACTATGTACAAGGTACAATTTTGGGTGCCTGGGGGAAGGGACATTAATGCTCTCTCTACTGTTTCTCCCTCTGGAGATGAACATCTGCAACAAGCCCTCCAACAAGACGGCCCCTGAGAAGAGTGTGTGGACGGCACCGGCACAGCCCAGCGGACCCTCCCCTGAGCTGCAGGGCCAGCGATCCCGCCGGAATGGGTGGAGCTGGCCCCCTCACCCGCTCCAGATTGTGGCCTGGCTGCTGTACCTCTTCTTTGCTGTGATCGGCTTTGGGATCCTTGTTCCCCTCCTGCCTCACCACTGGGTGCCCGCTGGCTACGCTGTATCCTTGGGAAAGCGTAGGGCTGGTGTGTGGAGTGGAGTGAGTCTTTAACCTGCTGGGCCAGTGCATGGGCGCCATCTTTGCTGGCCACCTTGTGGTGCACCTGACCGCCGTCTCCATCGATCCAGCAGATGCCAACGTGCGGGACAAGAGCTATGCGGGGCCCCTGCCCATCTTCAACCGAAGCCAGCACGCACATGTCATTGAAGACCTGCACTGCAACTTGTGCAACGTGGATGTGTGAGTGTGTGTGGGTGCTTGTGGCTGCCGAGGGCCAATCGCGCTGTGCCCCCTCTCCCTGCAGGAGCGCTCGCTCCAAGCACTGCAGCGCCTGCAACAAGTGCGTGTGCGGTTTCGACCACCACTGCAAGTGGCTCAACAACTGTGTGGGCGAGCGGAACTACCGGTGAGGACAGCCCGGCCGCACGCGGGCCTGGGGGGAGCTGACAGCGACCCATGGCTGGGCCCAGGCTCTTTCTACACAGTGTTGCATCCGCTTTACTGGGCGTCCTGCTCCTGGTGCTGGTGGCCACATATGTCTTCGTGGAGTTCTTTGTCAACCCCATGCGTCTGCGCACCAACCGACACTTTGAAGGTCAGTTTAGGCTCCGGGCCTATTCTCACCCCCCGGCTGAGCACACACTGCCTGTGCCTTGCAGTCCTGAAGAATCACACGGATGTGTGGTTCGTGTTCCTGCCTGCCGCCCCCGTGGAGACCCAGGCCCCTGCCATCCTGGCCCTGGCCGCCCTGCTCATCCTTCTGGGCCTCCTGTCCACAGCCCTCCTGGGGCACCTGCTCTGCTTCCACATTTATCTCAGTAAGTGCCTCCTGCACCTGCCTTCTGGAACGCACCGCACTGAGCCCTCTCCTCCCCCCACCAGTGTGGCACAAGCTCACCACCTATGAGTACATCGTGCAGCACCGCCCACCACAGGAGGCCAAGGGGGTTCACAGGGAGCTCGAGTCATGTCCTCCCAAGATGCGGCCCATTCAGGTATAGAGGATGAAGGGTGGGAGGGGGCCTGGCTCCCAGCCTCCTTGACTTCCACCTTCCCCAGGAGATGGAGTTCTACATGCGGACCTTCAGACATATGCGCCCAGAGCCCCCTGGCCAGGCCGGGCCAGCAGCAGTGAATGCCAAGTGAGTGCAACCTGGGCATGTGCCACTGGGCACCAAGCGGAACCTCCACCACCCTCTTCCCCAGACACTCTCGCCCTGCCTCCCCGGATCCGACCCCAGGTAGGAGGGACTGTGCTGGGCCTCCGGTCCAGGTGGAGTGGGATAGAAAGAAGCCTCTACCCTGGCGCTCGCCTCTGCTTCTTTTGGCGATGTGGGGCCCTCAGGCTCCCCCGTGTCTCTGCAGAAAAAGAGGAAGAGGCGCGTGTATAAAGTGCGAACGTCTGAGACCTCGGATCCGGCGTCGGGTGAGCGCCTCTCCCTGTCCGGGTCCTGCTCTCCACTGGGCTCATGTTCCCTTCCCTTGCGCAGGGCCTAGGGCCCCCAGCCGCCGCTCCAGCTCGTCGACGGATTCCGCGGACGCCAGCCCTGTGCACGCCGCTGGCCCTGCCGGCGCCTACCACTCGGCGTCGGCAGAGTCCGTGGACGAGATTCCAGTGGCGCAGACGCGCCTGGGCAGCGCCGCTCTGGCCGCCCCGCGGGGCCGGGGCCGACAGCCCACGCTGGCGCGGCAGGCGCGTGCGCCCGCCGTTTTCGTGAGCCCGAGCAGCGGCGAGCCCAGGGCGCCGGGCGGCCGGGAGGCTGGTCTGGCTTAGCTGGGCCGAGAGGCCGGAGGGCCGAGTTAGAGCGGCCGGCCTGACTCTCTATGCAACACCCCATCCTTGCCGCACCGAGTGCACTTTAGGGGCCCCTACGGCCGGCGGGATCGGCCTCCCTCCCCCACGACTCAGCAATACCCGCCCCACCGGCTGTGATGCTCCAATAAACTTTTTTATGCTTTTGCGGACGTCGCGCTTACTTTCTTAATGGCAGGGGCCACGGGCCATCCAGAAGCCCGACCCTGGCCAGTGGACCGGGGGCGGGGAGGAGGTCCCTGTATAGTAGGTAGCCACCCAGGCTGCCCTGTGGAGGTGCTCACGTGCGGCTCGTGGTTAGGAAAGGCCTTAGAAGGCGGCCTGGAGGAGGTTATTTTTCTTAAAGATGGGCTTTGCACTGGGAGGCCGAGAGAAAGCAGGCTTTGGGCTCCGAAAGCAGCAGTGGGCGCTGAGGCTGCGAGGCCGTGGGGAGGTGGCGGCGAAAGGAGGG